TAAGTGTGAGTTTGAGGTGCAAAAAAACAAGCCAGGGATTATATAGTTAATTATAAATTTAGTAATTTATAGCCAGCTGTCGATAATGAACTCTATAATGTCAAAAATCAGAATAACTTTTTCAGTTGCAATTCAAAAGTCACCTGAAACATTTGGAACCAAAATGACATGGGCCATGGAGGGTCTGATAAACTTTCTGGGCAGATCTGGTGGGGATTTATCTGAGAAGATGATTTTGAACAAGGGCTCGAGTCTCACAAATGAGGGCACCACAACTGAATCCTTTCCTCTCCACCCCTATTCTGAAAAGATTCTGATGCTCCACCTCCTTGAAGGATGGGGGAGTCTTGTTTTGTCACTAACATAAACCGGACAGGGTATAGATGGATTGGAAGAGGGTCCTGAAATGAGAAAAAGAGAGGAGCAAAAGTGGTAGTCTGGCTCTTGGAAAGAACCACACTAGAAGCTATGGGCAAGAGTTAGTTCCCTGAATTGTAAATCAGTCAAAGCCCACTTCCTCTTCTCCTGCTGCCTCAAGCTCACATGCTCATATTTTCAAAGGTCAGAGGTGGCAATCTTTTTGGGATCCTGGGGCATTTGGGACCCTGGGGCATAGTGGTGAAGGAGAAGTTTCCGACAGGTCCAGGTTGGGCCAGCTGGAAGGAGAAAAGGGGGAGAGTTGATGGTGAGTTCCTGGAAGAGGGTTCCTTCCTGGGACTTAGAATCAAATCATCATTCAGCCAGTAAGTGACAGTGCATTGTCACTTCCTCTTTCCAGCTTGATTTAAAAGAGTAAGAAGCAGAGACGTAGGAAGAGCAACACCTCCTAAGTCAAATAAAGTGAGAAAAACCTGTAATGTATTTACTTGAACCCAGGTCTAGGAGTGTAACACAGATAACTGCTCTTCCACCTGTTAGTCCCTGACTAGGAAAGGTGTGTATGAGAGAGGTATGTAATAGTGTATGGAGAGTCTGAAAAAAGAAACTGTATGTTTTCTTCCACTGACCACATAAGCAACTTGCAATGACCCCAACATCATGGGTAGGAGATAATTACATTGATCAAGAAGCTACAGTTTCCATTTCCCTACTTGCCAGGGGTGAGACTGTAACCAACTGATATTTATCAGCTAGAGTTAACTCTTTCTCGCTCTGCCTTTTTAGAGCAAAGGAAGTTCCAGTGGGCTGGGAGTAAGGGACAGATTGTGGACCCTGACGAAAGGCGTGCTGGAGAAAGCTGGGAGCCCGCCGTTCGCACACAAAGCTGCGGAGTTCCCAAGCGGCGGGCGTTCTCGCCCCGGGGTACCGCAGCGCGCCAGGAAGCGCCCTGGGCTCTCTGGCTGTCCAGCCGCTCTGCTGGTGGCCGGGAGAAGTTAGTCACCCGGAGCCCGAATCCGGCGAGCGTCAAAGCATCAAGAGGCTGGAGAATGGGGAGGGAGGAAACCGGGTGCCGGGACGGAGGGGAGGAAGCGAAGGGAACGCGGTGGTTAGGGGACGCACGGGAAGCTGAAAAGCTCTGGCTGGTGGATGGAGTTGCACGGTCTGCGAGGCCAGAGCGCACGGGTGTGCAAAGGGGAAAAACTTGCGGCAGGAACTTCCCACCGAGGGCGAGAAAAGCAGGCAAGAAGGAGGCAGGGAGAGACTTGAAACGTCTCAATAACTTTAACCAAAACACCCGTTCAGGAGATGAGGTAAGCCAAGGTTAGCCAACCCCAATTGGTTGATTCATTGTTCCACCTCCTCGCATCTTCACAGCGCTCGCGCTGCTCTCGGCGCTCGCAGCTGCCGACTGGGGATGACGGCGGGCAGGAGGAGACCGCAGCCGAAGGGACACAGACACGCCGCTTCACCAGCTCGCCTCAGGCTGCCCCCCTGCATTTTTGTTTTAATTTTTACGGCTTTTTCCCCTCTCTTTCTTCCCTTCCTCCTGGTCCCAGCAGAGCCAAGGAAACCCACAAAATAAGAAAGGAAGTGGGCCCCGGAGCTTGGAACCTCCACAGCCGGCTTGTCCAGCGCAGCGCGGGGGCGGGAGGCTGCGCGCACCAGTTGCCAGCCCGGTGCGCGGTACCTTTCCTTACTTTTCTTGAAACAGCGATCGTGCCTGCATTTGGTGGTTTTTTGGTTTTTGTTTTTTTCCTTTTCCCGTATTTGCTGAATCTCCACTATCCGACTTTTTTTTTTTAATCTTTTCTTTCCCCCCCCCCCCACCCCACCTC